TAGTGGTCACATATGTTCTGGGAGTTCCTAGACCTTATATGTCTAAACTGGGGCTTCCTGACATAAAACTATGCTTACCGGCCAGGAATCTGTTAGAAAACTCAGAGCTCAGTAGAAGGAACACTGGCTTTGGAATGTGGAGGTCTGGTTTTGCTCAAAGTGTGCAGTATGTGAAGGAGAACAATTTACTGACCATTACTCTGCCTTACTGATTCAAATTCTGAGGTTTATTGAATAATTTCTTAGATTGCCTTCCAGCTCTAAATTTCTCAGCACCAAAATGAAGTCCATTTCAATCTCTCTCTCTCTCTTTCCCTCCCGTACATATACACACACTCATACATATATATGGTCACAATAGAAAGGCAGGTAGATCAGAAGTCTCAGTTGCTGAGAAAGAGGGAGGGAGGGTGAGCCAGAGGTACCTTCTCCCCCATTGTAGAGAAAAGTGAAGTTCTTTTAGAGCCCCGTTACATCTTCAAGGCTTTTTATGAGATAATGGAGGAAATAAAGAGGGCTCAGTCCTTCTACTGTCCATATTTCATTCTCAAATCTGTTATTAGAGGAATGATTCTGATCTCCACCTACCATACACATGCCCTGTTGCTTGTTGGGCCTTCCTAAAATGTTAGAGTATGATGACAGATGGAGTTGTCTGGGTACATTTGTGTGCATTTAAGGGTGATAGTGTATTTGCTCTTTAAGAGCTGAGTGTTTGAGCCTCTGTTTGTGTGTAATTGAGTGTGCATGTGTGGGAGTGAAATTGTGGAATGTGTATGCTCATAGCACTGAGTGAAAATAAAAGATTGTATAAATCGTGGGGCATGTGGAATTGTGTGTGCCTGTGCGTGTGCAGTATTTTTTTTTTTTTAAGTAAGCCACTTTAGATCTTGTCACCTCCCCTGTCTTCTGTGATTGATTTTGCGAGGCTAATGGTGCGTAAAAGGGCTGGTGAGATCTGGGGGCGCCTCCTAGCCTGACGTCAGAGAGAGAGTTTAAAACAGAGGGAGACGGTTGAGAGCACACAAGCCGCTTTAGGAGCGAGGTTCGGAGCCATCGCTGCTGCCTGCTGATCCGCGCCTAGAGTTTGACCAGCCACTCTCCAGCTCGGCTTTCGCGGCGCCGAGATGCTGTCCTGCCGCCTCCAGTGCGCGCTGGCTGCGCTGTCCATCGTCCTGGCCCTGGGCTGTGTCACCGGCGCTCCCTCGGACCCCAGACTCCGTCAGTTTCTGCAGAAGTCCCTGGCTGCTGCCGCGGGGAAGCAGGTAAGGAGACTCCCTCGACGTCTCCCGGATTCCTCTCTTTTTCTATCCCTTCTGCCCTATACAGGAACTGGCCAAGTACTTCTTGGCAGAGCTGCTGTCTGAACCCAACCAGACGGAGAATGATGCCCTGGAACCTGAAGATCTGTCCCAGGCTGCTGAGCAGGATGAAATGAGGCTTGAGCTGCAGAGATCTGCTAACTCAAACCCGGCTATGGCACCCCGAGAACGCAAAGCTGGCTGCAAGAATTTCTTCTGGAAGACTTTCACATCCTGTTAGCTTTCTTAACTAGTATTGTCCATATCAGACCTCTGATCCCTCGCCCCCACACCCCATCTCTCTTCCCTAATCCTCCAAGTCTTCAGCGAGACCCTTGCATTAGAAACTGAAAACTGTAAATACAAAATAAAATTATGGTGAAATTATGAAAAATGTGAATTTGGTTTCTATTGAGTAAATCTTTT